AGTCAGCATTTTATTAGAGAAGGTATGTCATTAGTGCTGTATTAACAATGAATCAGCTTATTTGTGGGTCACTGTCAATGACTCCTTTGCAAATCACACATGTAAATATTTCTGTCTGTGGTCTGATGAACATGCAGTGCCACAGTCTGGGAGATGCTGAGCCATGCCCTGTGTAGGCAGCATATGAAAAGAACTGCATGATTTAAAAGATGCTGACCAGCTTAAGGAAAGCAATTTAAAAACTTCCTAAAAATCTAGTTTGAATGAACAACAGTTTTCATTTTGTGTGTGTGTTTTTTCTTTTAGAGATGGGGTCTTGCTATGTTGGCCACGCTGGTCTCTAACTCCTGGGATCAAGCAATCCTCCTGCGGCTCAGCCTCCCAAAGTGATGGGATTACAGGTGTGAGCCACCGTGTCTGCTGGCCCCACTGTTTTAAACCCTGATTCGACAATCATACATTTAACTCATTACCTGTCTTGTTCCTTTTACGACAAACTCAAAGCTTTTATTTTACTAAAGTATTTGGGTTAATCTTTTGCTTTTCTGTCATGTTCTGAAATATGTACAATAACAGAATCGCTCAAAATATTATCTCCGTTAAATGTTTTGTGGCTTTAGGGAGAGGTCTAACAACATGCGGGAAACAAGAAATCAAGCGCATCCAGGATTCATTTATAATCTCTCTCGTTGAGTAGAAGTCCGCATCTCTCGATATTGTCTGGTTACCTGCATGAAGTATTCTAAAGGAGGAAAATAGCTCAAAGAGGACATTCATGTGCACTCTGGCTTCCAGTTGGCCATTTGAGTAAGTGATCGCAATTAACTGACGAGCGGCAGGGAAACACTTCCTGGAATTCTCATCTACAGACAAGAACAAACTGGGGCGGGGCCCATCACCTTCACCTACGCGCCGGGAGGGTGGCGGCTGGCGGGCGGGGCCGGGCTCGGGCCGTGACGCCGAGAGTGCGGGGCGCGCGGCTGGGAGCCTCGCGCCCCCGCCCGGGCCCGCCCCCATCCCGCCCGCATACAGCCCGCATCCCGCCGGGGAAGCGAGCCCAGTCCAGCGCTGCCCGTCCAGTCCTCGCCCAAGATTTAAAGCCCGCAAGTTTTGTTCTTGAGACCAGCGACTTTAGCTCCGATGCGGGAAGGAAAGCCGACCTCCGATTTGGACATTTAAAGAGCTGGGCTTGAACTTCGTGAGTTTCGCTCTAAACTGCCCTTGAAATGAAGCTGGACTTGGAGGTAAAGTCACTGGGAAGCTGGCCTGGGGCGGGTCGGCTTTTTTACTCTCTTTCACCACCATCAGGTCCAGATTCCAGCTTGCACTGGAATATTTATTGACCCTTTGATAGAAGAGCTACACCTGAAACATCTCTGAAGTCTTTTTAGCATCCTATCCTGCCCATGGCCTACTACACAGTATGTGATAAGTTAATGTTTGTTGAATTAGTAAATTTTTTTTTCAAATGTTTTTGATCTGTAGTTGGTTGAATCTGAGGATGCGGAACCCATGAACGTACACGACCAACTGCATATGGGTTTCTAATAACAGATTTGTGGATGAAGCCCACCCAACATAATGCAACATTTCAAATGTATCTTAGTCAGTTTTTCTGGGGCAAAGCCAGCCTAACAAATCTCAAGAATGTTTGAAAAATTCTAGCTTGAGTGAACGTTGTTCTTCTAGTGACTCAAATAAAGCAGTCATTGTGTCTGAGGAGTCCTAGTGGGGTGGCAGGGGTGGGGCTAGGAGTAGTGGCTGTTTGTAGCATGTTTTATATCACATTAAAGGGCTGGGTATGCATTTTAGGCAATAATTCTTACTCTTATTGATAGGAGAACTTGTATTTTTTATTCATCTACCTTATGATGGATAACTGGTTTACATCTCTTCATCAGGTTTACTTCTTACGTGTCATTTTATGAGCTGACTTTGAATATATCTTCAGATTTTCCCTGCCTTTACACATGAAAACGGTTTTGATACAGCTTTTTCATTAGAGAATGGCAGCTTTTCCAGGCCAGGGTGTCTGTGTCTGACTCCTCGCCTTTCATTTTACCCAATACTTGCTTAAAACATCCTCCCTGAGTCCGGTACTTTTTTGCCTCCTCTCCTTCCTTCCACCCCACCTCTTTTTGTCACCCTCCTGCGACTTTGGATCTCCATCCTTGGAGTCCCTGAATCTTTTTTGTGGTTGAAAGACTACACCCAAAGGACACAGACTGATGAGGTCACTTCTGCCCACTGTCTAGTACTAGTGAGACCAAGAAGAAGAAGGAGGGAAAACTGAAATGGAAGGTTTGAAAAAGAGTGTGTTAGTGAAGGAAGTAAGAACAGTGCTAACAGAATGCAGCAAAACAGAAATGACTTCACACTTCTGGCAGTGAAGCAAATTCTCATCCATCTTGGGTTGCTTCTCTTGACCCTGCCCACCTCCTCCCCTGCCCTCCCCTCCCGATGAGAACTGCAGGAACACCTGTGCCCATGCCAAGGAAAAAGGGCAGGTGAGGAACACAGGGATGGGGCTGGGACTCACAAGCTGCTCTAAGCTGCCACAGGGTCTGGAATTTGTTGACATTACATGGTTAACTCGGTATCTCGATGCCTCAGTATCTTCTGCAAAATGTGGAGGGAGATCCTTTCTTCCTCAAAGGTTGTTGTAAGGCTTAAAGAGCTACCACATTCGTAAGGCATTTGGAACAGGGCCTGGTATATAGTAGACATACCCATGGTAGTAACTGTTGCTAGACTGGGTAAAAGGAGAAGTTTCTTAAGTAGGCAAGAAAAAAACTGACAACAGTTATATTTAAAAGAGCAAGCAACCGTGTCAGCCCAAACAAGTGTGTTGCAAGAATGAGCACAGAGGGCCAAGCTCAGAAAAGCGAGTGTTTGACCTCTCTGAGACCTCCTTTATATGTCAGCTTTTTTATTTGTTTCAAATTTTGCATAATCAAACTGGTTACTGGGAATTATTGAGTTCATATAACTTCCCTAAAATCTAAGAATAATCTATAATCCCATGCCACCAGTCCCGTTAATAAAGACTTAGGGTCTGTCTTTACCCATTTGTTCATTTGAAATTCCCCGTCTTTACTTCCCCCATAACCAGGAAACAGATCTACACCCATGTTTAACTTATAAAGAGATATAAGTGAGTTTACATAGGTGGAGATCTTGTACCTGGATTCACATTGTAGGTTTTATTACCCAGCTTTCCCCTCTATCCCAAAGCCATGATTGCCATAGTGGAATTTAAAGTCTTTGGACTAACACTGAATCAAGAACTAACTCTACAAATGTATTCTCTGCAGGAGGATAAGAATTCCAAATGGCTTCTAATTGTTGCCCATGGCTTGAAATAAAGTTCCATATAGCTAAAGCCCCAGCACAAAAACACTTGAAGACAGCCATTAGGTAGAATTTCTTTTCTTTTTTAGAGGTCTTATATTGGAAATGTAACAGTTGCAAAGATATCTAATGTTTCACCTTAAAATGTGAGTTATAAATTCACATTTCACATTGCCTCCTTCCTCCTTGAGCAAACAGACTAGGCAATTAGTACCAAATAGTAACTAGTTATATTTCTTAACACCGATTATTGTAAGTAATTTATTAAGAAAAAATCTAGGAAGATCAAATTATAGCTTTTCCAGTAAATCTGGGGCTTTTTATTCCTGATCTCTCTCAACAAGGCAGTTTGGCTTCTGAAGATTGGTCCTAGCTATACTTAACAGGAAACAGATGACGAGAAGAAGCCAGGAAAAAATACTTGGAATATAGAACAAAATGCAGCATAAAGATGGTACAGAAGATTTTATCTTTCTTTCCTTTAGTTATGTGTGGACAGGAACTAAAAACTCTCCCACGTGGGACTTTATTAAGTAATAAAAGTTTAAATGTAAAAGATATAAAGGAATGAGGATATAAAGGAAATTTTTTTAAAAACTGTGACTCACCGGAGGAGCCTTATATAGTCTACTTTCTAAGCATATCACTTTTAAAGGGATCATTATATTTTCATGATGCATGGGGATATTCCAAGTATTAAATTGATTTTTTAAATGAAGAAAATTATCAGTTCAGTCTTGTTTTCTATGTAGGTTTCACTACAGTATTTTATTTCCCCCGCAAGGAAAAAACCAGAGCTAGAATGGAATGATTAAATTTCTTAGTTTTCTTCTAATCTGTTAGTCTTTCCATTAAATTATACTGCCTTCTTATATAGAATTTCTGGGTTTGTTCTTGTTTTGGCAATAATTGAAGTAAGAGAGGATGATTTTATGGTAGAGGTTTGATTCCATTCTAGATTGGTGTTTTTCAGCTATGTAGAACACAATCCATTCATGGTTCAGACAACCGTTTTAGGAGGTTTTCATGTCCAGCATTAAAAAAAAAAAAAAAAGAATAGAATTGGGCATTCATATATATATATATATATGAATATTTATTAATAAAAGTTTAAAAGATATAAAGGAATGAGGAATGCATATATATTATATATATATATACCAAATTAAAGTATCATAATACTAATACAAGGATTAGTATCGTTTTATGATACTTTATTATATACACTAAGGGTTAGTCTTGTTTTATGATACTTTATTATATACACTAAGGGTTAGTCTTGTTTTATGATACTTTATTATATACACTAAGGGTTAGTCTTGTTTTATGATACTTTAGGTTGGTATACATACATATACTAAGAATGCAGACATGTCCATGGAAGTTGGCAATATTCAGCCCCCAGCAGGCCCCAGTCAGCAGGACAGGGATTAGGGGAGTCAGGTGAGGCAGGGCTGTATAAGTGCAGGGTTGGAGCCTGTCTTGGTTTACCGTTTTGACATTTTGTTCACTGTGGATTTTTTTCAGTAACTTTGATTTTTTAAAAATATTGCATCAAAATATTATACTGACTACGGAGTTTTTGGTACCCCCTTAAATTGTGCACCTAAAATAAGTGGCTCCCTTGTCTCCCCCTAGTCCCGGCCCGATCAGTATGTTTTATAGAGGGAATGGTGAGTGTTGGGGAACTAGGGAGCCCATGAGGAGGCGGCCCAGAAGGGGAGGAGGAGCTGATGGTGTGTCTGATGTCTCCTCCTTTCTCTAGGAAGCAGACAGGAGGTGAAGTCTTCAGGGTGGGGGGGACAGAGCCTGGGAGGGGGAGATTTAGCATGGCCGCTGAAGAGACTGGGAAAGGGAGAAGGTTCGGGACAAGTTCAGGAACAGTCACGTAGCACTGAAAACTGCTCAAAGCTAGATAGTGCCATTTGTGGTGACGCTGCCTGCCTGGTAAGTCCCATTTCCCCAGCAGCCCTGGAGGTGTCATAGGAACAGGAAGATGGGAGGGCGCTGGGGTCTGGGGTTGTTGGGGTGGGAGGGCAAAGGTGTCCAATGATTCTGCATCTGAAACGGGGGAGGTGTGTGAGGAAGAAAGGTCAGGAGACTGCTGGGCAGGGTGGGGTGGCAGAAGGTTCTCGATGAATATTTAGAAGTTGCAGCTGAGGAGTGAGTGTACTATAGAGTGAGTATCCTGGAATTTGAGGTCTCAGAAGAAATGCAGTTCTCAGTGAAGCCATGTAAACAACTTCCTGGCTGATAAGGTGTCTTGAGTGTTGGGAGATCACATGATCAAAATGGTATACACACCATAAGGTGTCCTTAGACTTGAGTGTGGTGTAAGTCTACTGAATAAAATGCAGAAATACAGTTCACTGTTGCTTTTCTTCCTGGAAATTGCCCTCCCCAACCTCAAACCAGCCCCCAAGTGGGGCAGGGTCCATCTTTAGACCCTCCTGTAGCACCCAGCACAACCCTAACTATATGGTCAATGTCTCTCTTCCCCACTTAGAGCTCCAAGACCAGGGCCTTGTTTGTCCTGCTTACCCACTCTACCCATTTGTTAACCCCATCTTAATTTTCTGATGAATGAGCCCTTTTTTCATTGACTCCTCCTTTCTCTCCTTCTCCGGAGTTTATTTTTCCTCCAGGCCCATTGCTGTCTCTCCACCTAGAGAGCTTATCCACATTCATGAAATTAGTCATCTTCATGCTCAGAGTACCCACCTGGATCTCTCCAGTCCTGTCTAACTCGTCTTAGATTATTACCCCCTGGACATCTGTACCTTCTTGTCTCTCCATCGCCTCGAACTCAATGCGAGTCTAAAATCAAATACTCCTTCACTCCTAACTCAGGAAACCAGTTTTCCCTCCCTTGTTGGTAATGCTTGAAATTAGCTCTTACTTCTCTTCTTCCTCCTTTACTCGCCATCCCAGGTCATTCATCAGGTCCTGCTAGGTCTTTGATTTTCTTGAAAGGGCCTTCTTTATGCCTTCCTTCCGTCCCCATTTCCACCACCCTCGACTAGGCCTTCCTCACCTCATCCGGCATCAGTGTGAGCCCTTGAGAAACCAGCGTCCTGATCTTCAGGCATTCTGCATTTCACCCCATACCACCATTAGCCAGTTTAATCCCTCTTGCTCAAACTTAATAAATACTGAGCAAGGGAGTTACTATAACAAACAAAACCAGAAATTTCTATGACTTCCTGCTGCTTTCTGTACCCCCCTAAGACTCCTCTACCTGATTTTCAAGGTTCTCCATAAGCAGGTTCCCACCTCTCTGCTTTCAAATCTTCTATCTGCCATACACAGTTCTTGTCTAAAACAAAGATTGTTCCTACTCCTGCAGCCACCTAAATCCTAGTCGTCCTCAGGCCCTCCTAAAATCCTGACTAATCCAACCCCCACCGATTTCTCTACTAGTCCCAGAGACTTCCCTCTTGTGCCTGGGGTTGGTGTCATGCAGACACACTGTACCTTACCAGGATTTGCCCATTGTTGTCTGTGGGAACTATGCTTTCATGTGGGAACTACGAGTCTTGTCACAAATAGAGTGTAAATGCTTTGAGATTGGAGACTGTAAAATACTTCTTCATGATCTCCCACTGTGTCTGGTATAAGAACCCGCAGAGTAAATACTCATATACTTGTAGGATTAATTGAAACAACTGGAGACTGAGGTTGTTTAACTTGTACTTAGAAGTGTGGACCTCCCCATCTTGATTAAAACTTCAAAACGGATAGCAGGTTTCACATATTATCTCAGCATCACAAAAGTAGACTCAACAAAGAAATGAGTTGACAGCAGGGGTAAGGTTTACAACAATCAGGGATTATTGCAGGGAAACTTGTAGCCTTTGGGTGTTCTAACTAGTTTTTTCCCAAAAAGTTTAAAGAGCTCTCTTGTGAAAGAATATTCTTATGAGTAACTGAGGGGCACGGCTCCTAGACTGAAAAGTATTTGGGATCTGTCACCTCTTTTCTGATGTTCCTACTTCTATTCTTTATTCTTCTGACTACCTCTATTAGAAAAGATAATACTAAGAATACCTGTCCCTTCTTCTCAGTCCAAATAGAAGCAAACCCAGGTTGTATCTGAGATATCTGCATATTTTCTTCTAAGCAATTCTTTGTCCTCTTCTCTCCCATGCTTTTTCTATTTCCTATTTTCAGCAGGCTCTGAAGTCATTTATAATTTTTACTGCCCCTCGGTGACATTACATGGATATTCATCCCTGATTTGCAGATTAAAGCACCGAATCAGAGTGAGGTGAGGGTTGCCCAAGGTTACACAATAAATCTGGCCCCAAACAGGGGTAACCCTTGAGTTTCTAGTCTGTTGATTGGCCACTGACCCGTGCTGCAGGCACACAAAGGAAGCTGCACCCACAGCAGTCTGTTGTGGATGGTTGCTGAGCTGCGCATTCGGCATTGGGCTTGCTTTGTTTCCTGCCAGGCCCAGCATTTTCTTCTACCAGATCGGCAGGCTTGTGGGCTTCTTCCTAGGTCCCTCCCCTGCACTCTGAATAGGAAAGCTGGAAGCTGTGCTTTAGAGAAGCTTTAAGACGCCGAAAGAAACCAGAAGAGTGAGCGCCAGTTGTATGTGCGTGGTCTCCATCCGCAAAGCCGGAGCTGGGCGCAACAGTGTTGACTTGTAATTGATCAATTTAGATCGGGCGCAGGCCGGGCTTTGTGACAGGTCTTTTGTCATTTTTCAGAAAGCATTTTGACTTGTTGATGTCAATTTGGAACAGCTGAAAAAATACAGGAAAATAAGATAAATACGTACATGTTGAGGGTGGGGACAAAATGAAGGTTCTGAACCAGCTGCCGGCTTACAGTAGCCATATAAGCAACAGCAGCAATGCACCAACCTGGTGAGTAATAGGCCTGATTCACTGGAGAGATATTGTGATTCTTTTCTCTTCTTGACTGTGATAGGTGGCATGGAATATTCACATGGGAGAGCCGCATGAGGCCGCCCACCACGCTTCCTGAAGGATGCCCGTGTGGAAGAATTTTGACGTGCCAGTGTCCTCGTTCTACAGGGTGTTCCATTCTTCCGCAATCTCAGAAAAATGGGACTAAAAGAAACTATTTTGTAAAATAAGAAGACTTCCATTTTTAATGACCAACATGTATTAAGATGGACACCTACTCTACGAAACACGAAGTTCTATGGTCTCGAAGAAGCCCGTGCCTGTTTAAAACTGATCCTAACTAAAAACAGACTTGAGTGGATATGAGAATGTTGGTTAGTGGCAGAAGAGTCAAAAAATGGCAGTTAATTATTCAGTTATTTGCTACTTGTTTTTTAGCGAGCCTCATGTTTTTTTGGGAACCAATCGATAATCACATTGTGAGCCATATGAAGTCATATTCTTACAGATACCTCATAAATAGCTATGACTTTGTGAATGATACCCTGTCTCTTAAGCACACCTCAGCGGGGCCTCGCTACCAATACTTGATTAACCACAAGGAAAAGTGTCAAGCTCAAGACGTCCTCCTTTTACTGTTTGTAAAAACTGCTCCTGAAAACTATGATCGACGTTCCGGAATTAGAAGGACGTGGGGCAATGAAAATTATGTTCGGTCTCAGCTGAATGCCAACATCAAAACTCTGTTTGCCTTAGGAACTCCTAATCCACTGGAGGGAGAAGAACTACAAAGAAAACTGGCTTGGGAAGATCAAAGGTACAATGATATAATTCAGCAAGACTTTGTTGATTCTTTCTACAATCTTACTCTGAAATTACTTATGCAGTTCAGTTGGGCAAATACCTATTGTCCACATGCCAAATTTCTTATGACTGCTGATGATGACATATTTATTCACATGCCAAATCTGATTGAGTACCTTCAAAGTTTAGAACAAATTGGTGTTCAAGACTTTTGGATTGGTCGTGTTCATCGTGGTGCCCCTCCCATTAGAGATAAAAGCAGCAAATACTACGTGTCCTATGAAATGTACCAGTGGCCAGCTTACCCTGACTACACAGCCGGAGCTGCCTATGTAATCTCCGGTGATGTAGCTGCCAAAGTCTATGAGGCATCACAGACACTAAATTCAAGTCTTTACATAGACGATGTGTTCATGGGCCTCTGTGCCAATAAAATAGGGATAGTACCGCAGGACCATGTGTTTTTTTCTGGAGAGGGTAAAACTCCTTATCATCCCTGCATCTATGAAAAAATGATGACATCTCATGGACACTTAGAAGATCTCCAGGACCTTTGGAAGAATGCTACAGATCCTAAAGTAAAAACCATTTCCAAAGGTTTTTTTGGTCAAATATACTGCAGATTAATGAAGATAATTCTCCTTTGTAAAATTAGCTATGTGGACACATACCCTTGTAGGGCTGCGTTTATCTAATAGTACTTGAATGTTGTATGTTTTCACTGTCACTGAGTCAAACCTGGATGAAAAAAACCTTTAAATGTTCGTCTATACCCTAAGTAAAATGAGGACGAAAGACAAATATTTTGAAAGCCTAGTCCATCAGAATGTTTCTTTGATTCTAGAAGCTGTTTAATATCACTTATCTACTTCATTGCCTAAGTTCATTTCAAAGAATTTGTATTTAGAAAAGGTTTATATTATTAGTGAAAACAAAACTAAAGGGAAGTTCAAGTTCTCATGTAATGCCACATATATACTTGAGGTGTAGAGATGTTATTAAGAAGTTTTGATGTTAGAATAATTGCTTTTGGAAAATACCAAATGAACGTACAGTACAACATTTCAAGGAAATGAATATATTGTTAGACCAGGTAAGCAAGTTTATTTTTGTTAAAGAGCACTTGGTGGAGGTAGTAGGGGCAGGGAAAGGTCAGCATAGGAGAGAAAGTTCATGAATCTGGTAAAACAGTCTCTTGTTCTTAAGAGGAGATGTAGAAAAATGTGTACAATGTTATTATAAACAGACAAATCACGTCTTACCACATCCATGTAGCTACTGGTGTTAGAGTCATTAAAATACCTTTTTTTGCATCTTTTTTCAAAGTTTAATGTGAACTTTTAGAAAAGTGATTAATGTTGCCCTAATACTTTATATGTTTTTAATGGATTTTTTTTTAAGTATTAGAAAATGACACATAACACGGGCAGCTGGTTGCTCATAGGGTCCTTCTCTAGGGAGAAACCATTGTTAATTCAAATAAGCTGATTTTAATGACGTTTTCAACTGGTTTTTAAATATTCAATATTGGTCTGTGTTTAAGTTTGTTATTTGAATGTAATTTACATAGAGGAATATAATAATGGAGAGACTTCAAATGGAAAGACAGAACATTACAAGCCTAATGTCTCCATAATTTTATAAAATGAAATCTTAGTGTCTAAATCCTTGTACTGATTACTAAAATTAACCCACTCCTCCCCAACAAGGTCTTATAAACCACAGCACTTTGTTCCAAGTTCAGAGTTTTAAATTGAGAGCATTAAACATCAAAGTTATAATATCTAAAACAATTTATTTTTCATCAATAACTGTCAGAGGTGATCTTTATTTTCTAAATATTTCAAACTTGAAAACAGAGTAAAAAAGTGATAGAAAAGTTGCCAGTTTGGGGTTAAAGCATTTTTAAAGCTGCATGTTCCTTGTAATCAAAGAGATGTGTCTGAGATCTAATAGAGTAAGTTACATTTATTTTACAAAGCAGGATAAAAATGTGGCTATAATACACACTACCTCCCTTCACTACAGAAAGAACTAGGTGGTGTCTACTGCTAGGGAGATTATATGAAGGCCAAAATAATGACTTCAGCAAGAGTGACTGAACTCACTCTAAGGCCTTTGACTGCAGAGGCACCTGTTAGGGAAAATCAGATGTCTCATATAATAAGGTGATGTCGGAAACACGCAAAACAAAACGAAAAAAGATTTCTCAGTATACACAACTGAATGATGATACTTACAATTTTTAGCAGGTAGCTTTTTAATGTTTACAGAAATTTTAATTTTTTTCTATTTTGAAATTTGAGGCTTGTTTACATTGCTTAGATAATTTAGAATTTTTAACTAATGTCAAAACTACAGTGTCAAACATTCTAGGTTGTAGTTACTTTCAGAGTAGATACAGGGTTTTAGATCATTACAGTTTAAGTTTTCTGACCAATTAAAAAAACATAGAGAACAAAAGCATATTTGACCAAGCAACAAGCTTATAATTAATTTTTATTAGTTGATTGATTAATGATGTATTGCCTTTTGCCCATATATACCCTGTGTATCTATACTTGGAAGTGTTTAAGGTTGCCATTGGTTGAAAACATAAGTGTCTCTGGCCATCAAAGTGATCTTGTTTACAGCAGTGCTTTTGTGAAACAATTATTTATTTGCTGAAAGAGCTCTTCTGAACTGTGTCCTTTTAATTTTTGCTTAGAATAGAATGGAACAAGTTTAAATTTCAAGGAAATATGAAGGCACTTCCTTTTTTTCTAAGAAGGAAGTTGCTAGATGATTCCTTCATCACACTTACTTAAAGTACTGAGAAGAGTATCTGTAAATAAAAGGGTTCCAACCTTTTAAAAAAGAAGGAAAAAACTTTTTGGTGCTCCAGTGTAGGGCTATCTTTTTAAAAAATGTCAACAAAGGGAAAATAAACTATCAGCTTGGATGGTCACTTGAATAGAAGATGGTTATACACAGTGTTATTGTTAAAATTTTTTTACCTTTTGGTTGGTTTGCATCTTTTTTCCATATTGTTAATTTTATACCAAAATGTTAAATATTTGTATTACTTGAATTTTGCTCTTGTATGGCAAAATAATTAGTGAGTTTAAAAAAAATCTATAGTTTCCAATAAACAACTGAAAAATTATCATGAGATGTGTATTTAAACTTTTTCATGAA